CTCAATTGGAAAAGGCAATTTAAGTCCTAGAAGTTGGCTGCCAAGGAAACCACTACGTGGAGAAAGCCTAACAAAATTTTTATGTGAACTGGCGTGATACCTTGCAGTATTTTCCACTCTTTTTCTCTTTTTTTCTTTTTTTTTGAGACAGGGTCTCACTCAGTCGCTCAGGCTGGAGTGCAGTGTCACAATCACAGCTCACTGAAGCCTCGACCTCCTGGGCTCAGGTAATCAATCCTCCCATGTCAGCCTCCTGGGTAGCTGGGACTACAGGCACGCACCACCACTTCCAGCTAACTTTTTGTATTTTGTAGAAATGGGGTTTCACCATGTTGCCCAGGCTGGTCTTTTTCTGTGAAAAGGGGGAGAAAGTAAGAGGATAGCAAGAAACTTAGAAATGCATCTCTTGTAAGGAGGCGAGGACTAGATTATTCTCTTTAGTTCCCCCAAATTTTTTATTGTGAAATTTTTTAAACCTTCCCAAAAAGTTGAAGGAAGAGTACAATCTGTATATACCCTTCATTCAGATGTACCAGTTTTTAACCTTTTGCTACATTTACTTTCTCTCACACCCGTCCTACACTCTGTCACACACAGATCACATAGAAAGTAAGTCACAAACATAGCAGTTCATCCCTAAATACTTTAGTATGTATTTCCCAAGAAGACATTTTCTGGCTTGGCGTGTTGGCTCACGCCTGTAATCCCAGCACTTTGGGAGGCCAAGGAGGGTGGATCACTTGAGGCCAGGAGTTTGAGACCAATCTGGCCAACATGCCAAAACCCCATCTCTACTAAAAATACAAAAATTATCCAGGTATTTCAGCACAAGCCTGTAATCCCCCTTGCATGGCTGAGGCACAAGAATCGCTCGAACCTGGGAGGTGGAGGTTGCAGTGAGCCCAGATTGCGCCACTGCACTCCATCCTGGGTGACAGAGTGAGAGACTCTATCTCAAAAAAAAAAAAAAAAAAAAAAAAAAGACATTTTCTACCTAACCATAGTGCTGTTATCACACCCAAGAAGTTTTTAATTGATGTAGTATTATTGAATATATAGTCTATATTCATGTTTTCCCCAATTGTTCCAATAATGGTTCTTTTTAGCCTTTTTTTTTTTTTTTTAAACAAAAAATCTAGGATCCAGTCGAGGTTCATTCACTTCCTTTAATTGCCGTAAGAGTAGCCCACCCTTCCTCTGCCTTCTTTTGACTTTGCTAACACTGATATTTTTTTAAAAACCAAGCCATCCATGGCCAGGCACAGTGGCTCATGTCTGTAACCCCAGCACTTTGGGAGGCCAAGGCAAGTGGATTGCTTGAGCCTAGGAGTTCGAGACCAGCCTGGACAACATGATGAAACCCTGTCTGTATAAAAAATAGCTGGGCATGGTGGCATGTGCCTGGAGTCCCAGCTACTCAGGAAACTGAGGTGGGAGAATGGCTTGAGCCCTGCCTGCAGTGAACCGAGATCAGGCCACTGCACTCCAGCCTGGGCAACAGAGCCAAACCCTGTCTCAAAAAAAAAAAAAGACCAGGCCAGTTTTCTTGTAGAATGTCTCATAGTCCAGACTTACCTGATTTTTCCTTATGGTTGTCTTCTGGTTTAACACATTTGACAGGAAAACTAACAAAGCAAATGTAGCTTTTGTATTTCGTCACATCCAAAGGCACATAATATCAATTGGTCCAACTATTAATGATGCTCAGTTCAATCACTTAGTATTGATAAGGTGATATACACCATATTTTTCCATTGCAAAGATATCTTTTTTCTTTGTTATTTAGGAAAAATAGTGGGGGTTGGCAAGTGACATTGGTGCAACAAATGGGGAGAAATGGCAGGGGAGAAGGAGGTGATACTTTGAGACATTGTGTATATCATTCTTAAACAGCCTTTCTTCTAATGGTTTTATCATCCATGATCTTTGCCTGACTCAACTGGTGGCAACAAAATGGTGATTGCCTAATTTTGCCCTTTCGTCTACTTGTACTAGCTGGCTGGCTTCTATTAAAAAAAGAGCTTTCCTCCTTTTACTTTTTTTTTTTTTTTTTAAGTATTACCATGGACTCTGAGATAGTCTTTTTATTCAATATGCTATAGTCCATTATCATTATTCTTTTTGATGTTCACCTTTTCCCATGGTTGACTAATGAAAACTGCTTTAGGCCAGCTTCTCTATAATCTTGACATGTGGCCATCATTCTTTGAGCAAGTCTCACCTTACACATTTTTGCCCTAACTTTGAATCAACCATTTCTCCAGAGTCCTGATTCCTTTTAGGAAGAGAAACCAAGATCTGGACAGTATGTTCATTGCTTCTACTTCAGTGGGCAAGCTAGGTAATAATATATATTCTTTATGAGTTTATACAGATGCTTCCCGTTACGATCCAGTACCACGGGCTTCTTCCATTCCATTTCCTCTTCTGTGTTTTTTATCTCCCTCTACTACCCTGACAACTCTGGTTCCCACCATCAGTATATGTACTCACTTGCTCTCTACTAGAGCATAGCAGTCCCCAACCTTTTTGGCATCAGGGACTAGTTTCGTGGAAGATGATTTTGCCATGGACCTGGGGCGGGGGAGGGAGGATGGTTTCAAGATGAAACTGTTCCACCTCAGATCATCAGGCATTTGTTAGATTCTCATAAGGAACGCACAACCTAGATCTCTTGCATCCACAGCTGCCCACCTCTTGGTACATACACGTCCTGTAGTACATACAAATAGTTTTGGAATTACACCAGTACCACTATGAACAACACGTCTCAGTTTGAGATTTCTTTGCACTTCATTTTGTCCTTAGTATATATCTCAGTAAGGGTATATAGACAGAATACTGTATTCAGAAGTTAATTTCTTTTTTATTATCTGTGTGATTATCAATTTGATACACAACTAGGTTCATTTGTTTTTGTTTGACTTCGGTTTTGAGGTGTACTTCTGTTTCCAGAATTGGTTCCTTCCGGTGGGTTCTTGGTCTCACTGACTTCAAGAATGAAGCCGCAGACCCTCGTGGTGAGTGTTAAGTTCTTAAAGATGGTGTGTCTTATTCTGAATCTTTTCTTTCTTTTTTTCTCAGTATTGGATGAACGAATATACCTCATCCATTGGAATTGGAGTTTTTCATTCAGGAATTGAAGTCTATGGCAGAGGTACGTGTACACACAGTCTAAATATACTCTCTCATACTAAAAATCATGAGTTTTCTCTTTTCAGAATTTGCTTATGGTGGCCATCCTTACCCCTTTTCTGGAATATTTGAAATTTCCCCAGGAAATGCTTCTGAACTAGGAGAAACATTTAAATTTAAGTAAGTAGGGAGGATAATTTTTATTACACTGTTCTTTCTCTTTTTTTTCTTTTTGTTCTTTAAGAGAAGCTGTTGTTTTAGGGAGCACGGACTTCCTAGAAGATGATATAGAAAAAATTGTAGAAGAACTGGGAAAAGAATACAAAGGCAATGCTTATCATTTAATGCATAAAAACTGCAATCATTTTTCTTCAGCTTTATCAGAGGTAAGCTAAATTTTATCCTAAAAGTTCTTCAATTACCTAATACAGAACTCTTTCTCTTCTGTAGATTCTTTGTGGGAAAGAGATTCCTCGCTGGATCAATCGACTTGCCTACTTCAGCTCCTGTATACCCTTTCTACAGAGTTGCCTCCCGAAGGAGTGGCTCACGCCCGCAGCCCTGCAGTCTAGTGTCAGCCAAGAACTCCAGGATGAACTGGAGGAAGCAGAGGATGCTGCCGCATCCGCTTCCGTGGCAAGCACTGCAGCAGGCTCCAGACCCGGGCGCCACACTAAACTATAAATGTCTCCAAAGTCACACATTCAGAACTGTCTCTGGCAGTCGAATATCACTAGAGAAAAGTAAACAGAGAAGCATCCTTTAGATATTTTGTATGCAAAGATGGCTCTCCCCCAAATCCCAGTTTTTCAGCTCAGGATTATATTTGTAATCAAAAAAAAAAAATCACTTGGCGCAGGAGGGAGAACTTTGTAAGAAGCTGCCCTCTGTTTTTTTTATCCACTCGTAAATCTGGATTTATTTCTTCTGTTTTATACAAGCTCTGTTAAGTTATGTTTACAGTATCTTGTATCGCTGTTTACAAATCTTGCATGGACTCCTGCCACAGTGAAAGAAGAAAATCTTCATGTCTTCAAAAATTAGGCAGGTAATCTTTGTATACTTCTGACAATTGCCAGATCTATGGCATAAATAGGCACACAAAAAGGTACTTAAACAGTTATAGTCACCATCACCTGCTTCAGAATGGTCTTTTAGATTTGTGTTTGTTTTGTTAAAGTTGTTGGCACCAGGATGCAGAGAATCAGACTGGCCTGAGGTGAAGGAGCACACAGCCCTGAGGGCTTGGAACCCTGGGTCCAGTTCCTCTTCACACCCCCTTCCACTCTGAGTAGCACATCTCCCCAGGTGCCCATGGAACACCTGCTTTCATCCCAAATATCCGTCCACCTAGGCGGGGTGGTATGTTCTTACGTCTCTCTGACTTTGATGCCACTCATTCTATAGTTTAGCTGGTTTTCGTTCAAGATATTCTTGGTAGTAACTGACAAGTATGTTGCACATGTATTGGGGGAGGCGCTTCATTTTTATTTTAATACACATGTATTTCCTCCTTGCACAGGATTTTGATGGTGTGGGAATATCCTAAGTGGTAGCCTTCCAAGTAGCAGTGAGTTGACATTCAGCTGCTTTTAACTATTCAGGCTACCTTTTATACTAAACCTTGAAAACTAGAATCTAATGTCTACCCCAAAAAAGTAGTTCTTTGATATTTTATACTTTTTATGTACCATGTCAGAAAGAGTATGTTGGCGTTTGTCATGGGACTCATTTCACATAATAGAATGCCTAGTCTCATTGACCAATCGTTAAAAAATCATATTTGTGTGTCTTAAGATTCATATTTATATGTTCTCTCAAATGTATGTCTCTTACGTAACATACTCTAAGAATGAAACTGTCACCACAGGTAAATCCTTGTTAGCAAGGAATCTGTCTGCTCCAGTCTACTCCTAGTTTGATCCTTGGATGTAAGAACCAAGTCATTACATGTCAAATTCAATTTTTCTGCCTTAAGAATGAATGTCCTTCATAAAATATTGGATGCAGTGTAACACTATCCAAGGCAGTGACTTCAGCTTTATATACATATAAAATATAGTTAGTTTTAAAATTATTGACATTTATTTAAACTTTTAGATTGGATTGTTTGCTATTGCTCTGTGTGAGGATACATAATCTTTCAGTAAACTGTATTTTTAACTTTTCCATAAGCTGATTTTGGTTCATTTTATCAACGTAAGCACACCCTGTTCATAGGGAAAATAAACCTTGGGTTATAAGCATTAGCCTGAGGACAATGAAGCCACTTAACCTAATTTATGCTTTCGACTGTTCTGTTTCCAGAGAGGAAAGCCTTTACAAATTACTCTCAGTTCTTTAGGGGCAGAAGGCTTGTTTCAAGAGGTTTGACAGAAGAAAGGAATATATGAACTTAATGAGATGTCGACTTGGTTCAGGTCTAAAAATGAGGGCAAAACACTAAGGCTCTAGCAGTGACTTGTTCACTAAAAAGAGAGAGTCCTGTCCCCAGACGGTTAGTACAAAGCCTTGGATACAGTTTGCTTGTAATATTTTTAATAATGTGAGGAGTACAGTGTTTTCTAATTCATTCAAGTATATATGATTTAAACCTGGGCTACTGACACACACACAGTAGCCATTAGTTAGACTCTTCTTAGTGAATATCAGGAACATCCCATCTGTGCTTAACCAGAATCCAGCAAGTCAGCACACAAGTGATTTTATTGTTATTTTGTTGTATTTACTTGCATTTGTTGTATTTACTTTCATCTGCAGCATTTGGAGTTTAAAAATAATGTAAAGGGTTCTAGTAGAAATAGTGTCCTAAGGCCAATTACCTACCATACTAACAATCAGCAGATAAAATTCTGGACGTGAGATTCCTTATAATCTAATTATACCTGAGGTTGAGCAAGAAATGTCTTCCTTTAGAAAATCTCATTCAAGTCAGGTTCTTCTCTACAGTTCAAAATTGAGAATGGATTTAATTAACTAGCATTTAGCCAGCTTTTTCTTGCCCTTGGAGAAAAAGAATCATTCTCAACCTGATAATCTGTTAAGAAAAATCCCATATGAACAATCTGGTCATTAACATACATATGATACGGAGTCTCTTTGTTGTCACCAAGTGAACATACTTCTCATGGTGGGTTGGACAGTAATACATGTTAGAGGGTCAGAAGCTTCTGGTTTCTGCTGTTTGCTTTAAATACCCTTGGGGTTTTTTTTTAAACCCTTACAAGGGGAGCATCAGCTTTGGAAAGTGTGACTCTGTAGGAGTGTAGAAGGCAGTGGTGTATGATCTTAGCCTCGTCCTGATGCCTGAATCCAGCCAGCTGTTGCTCTGACCCACAGCAATAGAGCAAGTTACCCATCACCAGCATTTGTACAGAGCAGGGAATTCTGGTTTTAGTCCATTGGTAGCATTGTGTGTATGAGGAGATTCAACACCACAGACAGCTGCAGGACTCGATATCCATGGCTTCTTTCCATCACAAAACGGGTAGAAACACATTCACTGCTTCAGGGTTCTAATCTGTGTGTCTCCTTATGACTCCATTTCTGTAAGCTACTCTGTAACTTTGATATATGCTGTATTTTCTTTCTTTAAAAGATTTAGATGTTTTTTCAGCAAGCTAGCCATACAACCATTGTATCTCTTTCTCTTCAGTATGGTTTAGAGCCCAGATCAGTTAGTAGGCTTTCGTTGTCTTCTCTTTCAATACATGTACATCTTTACTGTTTGAAAAGTGTTACAGCTGTCAAAGAATCTTCATGGACCTGAAGATAATTTCTTGTGAAGTTGAATGCAAGTGTACTGTCATTCATAGTGTTTATATCAAAATACCAGGAATCTTCACTTTTGCTACCTTGATATAGCATTGGGCTATCATGTTACAACATTGAAATACATTGATTTATTAAAAAATACTTTTATAAGAAATGTTTTATAGTGCTTTCTTTCAGATTATAACT